GAAAAGCCTTTCTTTAAGTGCTTTCTTTAAGTGAAACAGTGAAAGTATAGGGAAAAAACACATTAGATATAGGGTTTGGTGCTACCCATGGTTTCAGGCATCTGGTTTTAGGCATCAACTTAGGGTCTTGGGACATATCCCATGGTTAAAGTGGGGCTGCTATAAACACGTGTGAATTTTCATAATCAGGCCAGGAGTGGATCACAGCATTTTCCTCTTCTTCCTCTTACATGGAAATAATAAAACTGCTTATTTTCTTAAACAAAAGAGTTTAATTCTTGTGACTTTTTTTATGGTGGGGGGAGGGGGTGGTTCAAGCAATTCTCCTGCCTCAGGCTCCGAGTAGCTGGAATTACAGGCATGTGTCATCACATCCAGCTAATTTTTGCATTTTTTGTACAGATGGGGTTTCACCATGTTGGCCAGGCTGTCTCGAACTCCTGACCTCAAGTGATCCGCCCACCTCACGTGATCCACCAGCCTCAGCCTCCCAAAGTGCTGAGATTACAGGCATAAGCCACGGCGCCCGGCCTCTTGTGACATTTAAATGAATACTTCTGACACAGGATGTTATCACACTGAATTGCTTGTCTGTTATCCTGCCACAGGAACTCTCACCTCCCATGAGACAGACAGATTAGGAATCGGCTTCTTTTTCCCCCACAAAGGCAGGCACAGCCTCCGCCCCCTTCTCATAGGGCGAGGCCAGACAAACTTTAGCCATTGCTCTCATCTTCTCCTAGAGGCTTGGCTCTAAACCAACGCCCTCCCACCCGCTATTGGTAGGGGAGGGGAGGAACTATTGAAAAGTTCCCCCCATCCTCCCTCAAGCATCCCTTCCTGCCTGCACTAGTGACAAAGGATCCCCTTCTGGTGCAACCGAGCCCCTCAAGATTTCAGCACCCCAACATTTTTAGTGATGAAACCATGAAAATTCCGATGAGGCCCTTGCTTATTTGCATATGTTAACTACCCACTTTTTGCCCAATATTCCTTTTTCTAGCAATATAATTATAAACTGCTGATGCACCGTTTCTTTGTCAAGCAGGAGGATATAGCTTCAGAGTCAAGAAAAAAATTTTGCAGAAGGAATGAATGCTGCAGTCGCCGCACCTTGTCTTCACCACAGCCCAATAGGAGAACCCGCGCAGACCGGGGGGAGGTTTGGGGAAGGCCTGGGCAAAGAAGCGCGGGGGATTCATTACCCGCTGGGTTCTCCTCGGCAGCGCGTCTCCCTCCGGGAGCAGGCAACGGAGCCTCCCAAGTCCAGAGCAGAGAACCTGACCCGGCGGGATCCCGGGCTTATATCAGCTGAGTTCCGTGACACCTCCCGGGGCGGGACATCGCGCAGGAGACAGACAGAGGTACAGCCCAATCGCATCGTTACGTGGAGCCGGAAGCCCACTCTTGCAACTACAACAGTCTTGGTAAACCTTGGGTGGACTGGGGAGAACTGAGGTTTCTATTTTATTTTATTTATTTTATTTTTAGATTTTCAGTTCTTATTTCACCCAGGGAAGGAGACCTGGGTATCCACCCCATGTCCTCCAGAGAACTTCCCTGGCCCCGCTCGGAGTCTTCCTGGGACGCCACAGGCTCGGAGAGCGCTCCGCAGGTTTCTCCCCCGGCGCCTCCAAATCTTTCGATTCCTACTCGAATTACTCCGTCAGCTGCTGGAAGAGGGGCAAGGGGTATGGCGAGACGCGTTGGTACATGGGGCACTTCTATCTCTTCTCTTCCAACTCCTGCGCCCAGAGCCAGGAGGACTTCTGGAGCCCGCCCAGCAAGACCCTCTCTCTCCCATCTTCTGCTCAAGGGCTCGAGGTCTCAGTGGACAGAGCTGAAGAAAAGCCGTCTATGGAGCCTGCGCCAGGCGCAGACTGGGTCGTCGCAGTCTGGGTCGTCGCAGTCTGGGCCGGGGCGCTGGAAGTCTTACTCACTTCTCAAGAACCCGCAAGGGATCAGGCCTGACCCTTTGCAAGTGACAGAATCCAAAGCTTTGAGCTCATGGGAAAGTGGCTGGAAAGAAGGTCACTGTAGGGCCGCACAGGTCTCTGGCGAGGCTACCCAAGAACATTTAAATCCCTGCCCAGAGAAGAAGAGGCTCCAGCTGTCCTGCACCTTCCTGGGAACTGGCAGTCCCTCCGCGCAGGGGTTCTGCAGCGACCGGCAGCGCGAGGAGACAAGGATGGTGGCCAGTTAACAGAAAATCAAGGCAGCGGGAAAGGTCTGGAAAACACCACCTACTATCACCTCTGGAGCCTGGGATTATGGGATAAGTTTTCGATTTTTAAATGTATTGTCAAATAGCTAAAGTACACGGAAAGTGCGAAATAATAGTAAATTGAACACCTGTGTATTCACCACACAGCTTAAGCAATAACATTAGCAATATTTGGGTACCCAGCTGGTCTCATTCCCTCATTCCACTTGTCCCCTACTCACCTGATAGCCAGTACAATTTTATGAATTTAAAGTTACTAATTCCCATGCAACTGTTTATACTTTTAGTAAATGTGTTTATGTCCCTCATCAACACATGACACTGATTCAACACATGTATATGCGTTTAAGCTGCATGTAAATGGCATCATGTTGGCCAGGTGCAGTTACTCACGACTGTAATTCCAGCACTTTGGAAGGCTGAGAGGGAAGACGGCTTGAGGCCCAGAGTTTGAGACCAGCCTGGGCAACATAGCAAGACCCTATCTCTAAAAAAAAAAAATTGTTTGTTTGTTTGTTTGTTTGTTTGAGACGGAGTCTTGCTGTGTCACTCAGGCTGGAGTGCAGTGGCGCAATCTCGGCTTGCTGCAATGTCGGCCTCCGGGGTTCAAGCAATTCTCCTGCCTTGGCCTCCCAAGTAGCTGGGACTACAGGCACATCCCACCACGCCCAGCTGATTTTTGTATTTTTAGTAGAGACAAGGTTTCACCATATTGGCCATGCTGGTCTACGAACTCTTGACCTCATGATCTGCCTGCCTCGGCTTTCCAAAGTGCTGGAATTACAGGTGTGAGCCCCCGCGCCCAGCCAAAAAAATTGTTTTAAATTAGCTGGGTGTGGTGGTGCCTGCCTATGAAGTCCCAGCTACTCAGGAGGCTGAAGTGGGAAGATGGCTTGAGCCCAGGAGTTGAAGGATGCTATGAGCTCTGATTGTGCCACTGCACCCCTGCATGGGCAATAGAGTGAGACCCTGTCTCTTTAAAAAAAAAAAAAAAAGTATCATATTGTATGTGTTCTGTAGAACTTGCTCCCACACTTTAACATTTTGCTTTAAAGATTTGTTCATGTACTTAGATCATTCCTTTTCACTGCTTTATGAGCTGAATCATTTCTGCTCTTCTTTCCATCCATACCCATTGGTCTCCAAAGTATCCAGGCCTCCCCAAAAGTTCCTGCAGGAGACCTCAGTTCCACTGGCTTTCAGGTCATTATTGTTCCAGCACTACTTCTCCATTTCTGGTTCCAGCCCTTCTCTCCCACATTCTCAAGCTTCTAGAGGGTCATAAGAGAGGAAAAACGCCAAATGCCTTTGATAAAATGTTGCCTTTCCAGTGGTATGCATGTTTGTGTGGAGTGGGAGGGAAGTGAGGGCAGATGTGACTTACTCTCAGCATTAATTCAAGTTTAAAAGTAAAATCTTTAGGTTTGCCTTGTCCAGTAAAAAATGCCAAGAGCCATAACTGCTCATTCTCTCTCTCTCTCTCTCTTCTCT